TCTTGAACCCGGCAGGCGGAGGTTGCAGTGAGCCAAGATCGAGACACTGCACTCCAGCCTGGGCGACAGAGTGAGACTCCGTCTCAAAAAAAAAAAAAAGTCAATGTGTATGTGATATGTGTGGTAATTCTCAGTTGACCAGCATATTCTGTATATCAAAATATGTGCTTACCTAACCAATTTACACACCGGTCACTTGTGAACAAGCCACCTTTTTACCTCGTTGTCCTGTGAGATGCAGAACCACGCATATTTTAGAGCTTAGGCATTAGAACTTTTCCTTTTTCAACTTATTTCTGGGCCACATCCACGTCCCCAGTTTCTCTGGAAAAGGCTGAGAAAACTCCTAAAGCGCAACAAAGTGTTAAGTTGCTGACACACGAATTACAATTAGGGTCACCGTCAAGGGAGCCGATTTACGGCCCCCCTCCTCCGTTTTCTTGTTACCTATCAACGCGGCTGCATACACTAGCAGGTAGCAGCACCTGTAATTAATTTGCCCCCACGTGTCTCATTTGATGGGGGGGGGCGTTTCCAGCTCTGATGTGCGCGGCGTGGAAACAGTATTAAAGCCGCTCAGGACAAGGAGATGTAAGGCTCCCAGAAAGACCTCCTTACTTGTTCCGAACTCGAGTTATGAAGAAGACAGCGCATGGTTTATTGACCAATGAAACAACCAGAGAACTTTCTTCTAAAGGTTTTAAGGAAGAGTGATTACACTATATAAATAGCGCTATTTCAGGTTTGAACAATTTGAGAGGCCCGTTGTAGCCTTTCAACTCCTCCTTCCTCACATAATCTAAGAGAAAAGAAGACTAAGATAGTTGCAAATCTCAGGGTAGGTCCTCACGGAGGAAAGACGAACACTGGCCTGACCCTGGGCTTTAGAAACCCATGGACAACAGGAAGGAAGCTTATTAACCCCTCTCTTCCCCCTCCCTCTTCTCCCCGGTGGAGAATCAGCTCCTCCTCCTCCCGGTCGTGAGACCCTGGTGCAAAATGCAAACAACCGCCCGCTTTCCCCACCCTGCGCGCTTCTCCCAGAGGAGGGAGAGGGAAGAGGCGAGGGCGCAGCCCCAAGCCGAGTCCAGCAAGTCTGTCAATCGGACGTGAACGTCCCGACGAGACAACTTGAACCTCAGGGCCCTCGCGCCAGCCGGACACCGCAGGTACCCCCTTTACCTGCTTCTCTGCTGGGTTTTACCCCAACTCCTAGCCTCATTTTCCCCCCAGCCCCATAATATTCCGGACCCCTGCTCCCCGTGCAGGTGGTGCAAACGCCCCTGCTCTCCGGCGCCCCCTGCCGGGAAGAGGGAAGGCGGCGGCGGCCGCGGAGGAGCAGGACGCTTGGTCCGGACGGAGCTCGGCGCTGGGAAGAAGCCGGGAGCTTCCCTGATGGTGCCGCCGCCTCCGAGCCGGGGAGGAGCTGCCAGGGGCCAGCTGGGCAGGAGCCTGGGTCCGCTGCTGCTGCTCCTGGCGTTGGGACACACGTGGACCTACAGAGAGGAGCCGGAGGACGGCGACAGGTAAGCGCTGCAAGCCCCAGCGGAGGGCGAGCGAATCGAACATTTCCTCTGCACTTTTTCATAGAGAAATCTGCTCAGAGAGCAAAATCGCGACGACTAAATACCCGTGTCTGAAGTCTTCAGGCGAGCTCACCACATGCTACAGGTAAGCCTGGGGGCTCTGCGGGCTGTTCGCCATATTATATTTTAAATGTTTGTTTGTCTCTTAGGAAAAAGTGCTGCAAAGGATATAAATTTGTTCTTGGACAATGCATCCCAGAAGGTATGTAATATAAAAAAGATATTGTCTGACTTAGTTGATGTGAGCTCTCACTTTGCTTTTTCAGATTACGACGTTTGTGCCGAGGCTCCCTGTGAACAGCAGTGCACGGACAACTTTGGCCGAGTGCTGTGTACTTGTTATCCGGGATACCGATATGACCGGGAGAGACACCGGAAGCGGGAGAAGCCATACTGTCTGGGTGTGTTGGGAATGTGCTTGTTTCCAGCTTCTACTTAGTATTCTCTACATTTGGTTCAAACCAGATATTGATGAGTGTGCCAGCAGCAATGGGACGCTGTGTGCCCACATCTGCATCAATACCTTGGGCAGCTACCGCTGCGAGTGCCGGGAAGGCTACATCCGGGAAGATGATGGGAAGACATGTACCAGGGGAGACAAATATCCCAATGACACTGGTAAGTAGGGCAAGTCTAAATATCTCCCTAATCCAGACAGGACTGAGCCTATCTCCTTTCTCAGGCCATGAGAAGTCTGAGAACATGGTGAAAGCCGGAACTTGCTGTGCCACATGCAAGGAGTTCTACCAGATGAAGCAGACCGTGCTGCAGCTGAAGCAAAAGGTACGTGCCGCTGGGGTGGGAACGATGATGCCTTCCTGACTGAGGCTTCCTCTTCTCCTTGCAGATTGCTCTGCTCCCCAACAATGCAGCTGACCTGGGCAAGTATATCACTGGTGACAAGGTGCTGGCCTCAAACACCTACCTTCCAGGACCTCCTGGCCTGCCTGGGGGCCAGGGCCCTCCCGGTGAGTGTGGAAGAGGGCACAGGAGGGTGATCACCAACAGAAAAAGCCTGCCAAAAGCTCACATTTGCTGGGGCCTGGACAATGTTCTCCAGCTTCCATCGAGGAGAAACAAGGCAGGTGTCCATGGGACTGCCACACACCCATGCTGTGAGCTAATGAGGTGTTCTTTGATTACAGGCTCACCAGGACCAAAGGGAAGCCCAGGCTTCCCCGGTATGCCAGGCCCTCCTGGGCAGCCCGGCCCACGGGGCTCAATGGGACCCATGGGACCATCTCCTGATCTGTCCCACATTAAGCAAGGCCGGAGGGGCCCTGTGGTCAGTATCTTATCAGAGATCCACTTCCTTTTCTGTGGTTAAACCAGATCCTTTTGTATTACAGGGTCCACCAGGGGCACCAGGAAGAGATGGTTCTAAGGTAAGCCTTATGAGTGGTCCTCACAAGCTAAATAGAAAGCTAACCCTGGCCTTTCTGTTTTTAGGGGGAGAGAGGAGCGCCTGGGCCCAGAGGGTCTCCAGTAAGTAGCACTCTGTGTCCTGCTTCCCCAGGTATTCTAGCTTTGATTCCTCCCATGTACACAGGGACCCCCTGGTTCTTTCGACTTCCTGCTACTTATGCTGGCTGACATCCGCAATGACATCACTGAGCTGCAGGAAAAGGTGTTCGGGCACCGGACTCACTCTTCAGCAGAGGAGTTCCCTTTACCTCAGGAATTTCCCAGCTACCCAGAAGCCATGGACCTGGGCTCTGGAGATGACCATCCAAGAAGAACTGAGACAAGAGACTTGAGAGCCCCCAGAGACTTCTACCCATAGCACATCCCAACACCGTCACGCCAAAGGAAGAGAAAGATCAACTCACCTGCAGTTAAACCATCTAAAGAGAAGAAAGACCACTGGAGACCTAGAAAACATACATTTTTCTCTTCTCTTCTCCTGACGTCTCTCCACTCCTCTTCTTCCAAATACGATGCTATTTTCAGAGTCCCCTCCTAGGCCTGCAGACATGAGGGAGTGAATGATTGATTTACCTGCTTCTCACTAAGAGTCCATTGGGGTGGTTTGCATTGTAACTTTTCTTTTACATCCTATTTTTCCAGGAACTTTGGATTTAAGTACTCTCACAGTGTCTTAAATCATAAATTCTTGAAGTTAAATTTGGCAGAGTATCAAAAGGGGGAAAATGACAAAGTGAGCTCTAAGAAAATGTGAGGCTACTTCTAAGATGTGTGTTCACAATAGACCATAACTCCTCTAGTATCAAAATTGGGGCTCTTCAGTTAAAAAGGGGTGGGGAGGACAAACGTGTCGATGTGCTTTGGTGGAGAATTTTTTCCTTGTGCTTCTAGTAGACTTTAAATATTGTATCCCTTTGTCAAACCTTGTTTCCCAAATTCAATTAAAGAGAGGAGAGAATTGAATGGCGTTTAGAGAAGATAGAAAAGAATCACAGTCATATATTTACTGTTATATAGATTGCCACATTCTAAAATTCAAATACGGTGCTTAAGGTTTCATGCCATGCTTATCTGTAAGTATCCTATTTAGGGAAGAAGATTAAACTCTCTTTTCAAAAAAACAAAGTGAAATGCCTGGATTCACATTAAAACAATGGGCTCTCGTTTGCTATAATATTTTAAAGCTGTTTAATCAACAGTGGAGTCTGCTCTATAAATATAGATTATTTGTTCAATAAACTGGCTGAGCTTAGAGAGAGGTGCAGAATTCCTGGTTCTGAGCAGGTGCCCAGAAGGTACCATTAGGTGCCATGATCCAGGCTGAACCAATATACAGTGGGGCTGAAGTCTGCAAGGAGGTTGCTGGCTTGGGCTGACCTCACTAATGCCATCAGCAGCGGTAGGTAAATTTTTTCTCCTTGGGTATTACAAGTTTTTGTCTGGAGCCAACCAAGCTTGCCACCAACATATTGAGAGTAATACACTATTGAAAGTTATCTTGGATGGGGAGAAAAAAAAATAGTGGTTTTCCTTGTTTGCAAAAACTTCCTTCCTATTCTCATTTTTTCTTAATTTTCTTTAATTTAGTCCAAGTTCCAGTTCTTTTAGGCCTTCTCTTTGATTTATTTTCCCCTGCATGTGAGAAGCAGTTCAGAAAAAGGTCTATATCTCCACCTCCTAGTGAGTTAGAGTGTTTTCTCAGAGCACCTCTGGGTGGCAAAGGGAAGCATGTTCCTGCCAAGGTTTGCTGTGGATTCAGAAGCACCAGGAGCAAGAGACCAGAAGGATGATCTGCTCCTTTGTAACGTTGTTGAGGGCCCTCTTGTTTCCAATGAGCAGCTTATAGGTTACTCACAGTCCACTTTCTCACTGGACACACAAAGTGGCTCTTTATCTACCTTTGCGGGAGATTTTCACTCTCCTGCAAATGATCGTTCTCACACTCATATTAGCTCATGTTGGAATTTCCCATCCTGCCATGTCCTTTCCCATTTCTTTTTGGCTTTTTTGCCTCCACCTTTTAGCCCACATCATTTAACTCCACTACTGTGAAAGCTTGCTTAAAGAAAATCCCTCTTGGCCGGGTGTGGTAGCCCACGCCTCTAATCCCAGCACTTTGGGAGGCTGAGGCGGGGAGATCACAAGGTCAGGAGATCGAGACCAGCCTGACCAACATGGTGAAACCCTGTCTCTACTAAAAATACAAAAATTAGCTGGGCGTGTTGGCACACACCTGTAATCCCAGCTACTCAGGAGGCTGAGGCAGGAGAATTACTTTAACCTGCGGGGGGAGCCTAGATTGCGCTACTGCACTCCAGCCTAGGCAACAGAGGGAGACTCTGTCTCATTAAAAAAAAAAAAAAAAAAAAAAAAAGGCCGGGCTTGGTGGCTCATGCCTGTAATCCCAGCACTTTGGGAGGCCGAGGCGGGCGGATCACGAGGTCAGGAGATCGAGACCACAGTGAAACCCTGTCTCTACTAAAAACACAAAAAATTAGTCGGGCGTGGTGGTGGGCGCCTGTGGTCCCAGCTGCTCGGGAGGCTGAGGCAGGAGAATGGCGTGAACCTGGGAGGCGGAGCTTGCGCTGAGCCGAGATCGTGCCACTGCACTCCAGCCTGGGCGACAGAGCGAGACTCTGTCTCAAAAAAAAAAAAATATCCCTTTTGTTGTGTTTGAATGCCACCTTTCAGTCTTCTTCCTTAAGAATGTTAGGAAGGGGCTTTGCAAACCTCTAGTGGCAACAGTCTTCCTTCCCTTCTTCCTACCACGTTGGAAATGCAGGACTCATGTCAGTCAGCATGTGACCGAGTCTTTCATGAACACTTTGCTCCTCTATGTCTCATTTATGCAAAATTCCTGGTGACTCTCCACTAACATTTTTAAAGTGAAAGCAAACTTTCACTTTAAAAAAAGTGAGCGAGAGGATCCCTTGAGCCCAGGAGTTCAAGGCCAGTCTGGGCAACATAGCAAGACCCCATCCCTAAAAAAAAAAAAATAAGTTTTATTAAATGTGGCACTTTCCCCTAGAAGGGCAGTAACCCCAGGAACCAGTCTGCCTCTTTTCGAATAAAGGAGACTTTTTAAAAAGAAAAAATTTCTTTTTAGGGTGGGGTGCTCTTTATCTAGCATCTTTCCTTCCTCCTTCTCTCTGCAAAATTCAACATTCATGACAGAGGGCCACACCAACCACGGGTTTATAGAGAGAGGAACTGAACAGCTGTTGATTCCCATCTGGAATATATTTAATGTTTGCCTGCTTGTGGAGCATGGTATTTAAAGGGTGTGGATGGATGAATGTTTAAAAAAAAACACACAAAACTATGCACAAGCTGTATGAGAGATGGCTAGGTCCATCTATGATTTTTTTTAAAAGAAGAATTTTAATACCTTTTCTTTGACAGTGAACTGTATTTAGAAATATGATCTTTATTGTGAAATGCTCATAAAATGCAACCAAACTGCATGTTTGGCCATAGGCTAGAATAATATATTAAAAGAATTAATGGAAAGTAGTATTGTCTGGGTTTCATGAAACTATTCCAGATAATATTCTCCAGCAAAACTTATGGTAACCTGTATTTTATAATGTCAATCTGCTGGACCAAGTTAATTTAGAAAATAATTTTTAATCCTCAGATTTTCAAAACTTGGACTACTGCAAGACTGATATGTACTTTTTATGCCCAAATCATATTTTTCAAAGATAGGACATCATAAGGCATCATTATTTCTAATGTATCTTTTAACTAGATAGAAAAAGCTTTACTGTCTAAACAGGACTTCTGCTCAAAACCTAATGGGAAAGCTATTTCTGGGGTAAGATTTGTAACAGTGCTTCTAGGTCATTTCATGTTTTATAGGGAAAAAGATCTTTGTACACCTCCTCAACCTGTTAGTAGAAATGTTGACTTCGATTTTTTGCACCCTCTTCACAGGACCTCATAAGTTGCCTCTGTTCTTGGAAAGCAATGGGAATAAAAATATGCTGTTGAAAATAGTGCATGGGGCCAGGCACAGTGGTTATGCCTGTAATCCCAACACTTTGGGAGGCTGAGGCGGGCGCATCATGAGGTCAGGAGATCAAGACCATCCTGACCAACACGTGGTGAAACCCCATCTCTACTAAAATAAATAAAAAAAAAAATTAGCCAGGCGTGGTGGTGCACGCCTGTAGTCTCAGCTACTCGGGAAGCTGAGACACAAGAATTGCTTGAACCCGGGAGGTGGAGGTTGCAGTGAGCCAAGATTGCGCCACTGCACTCCAGCCTGGCTACAGAGTGAGACTCCGTCTCGAAAAAAGAAAATAGTACATGGAGGGCATGCATTTTAGTTTAGGAAACCCCCCTCCCTTCCCAGTTCCAGAGGGAGAAATTATAAGCTATACTGTGCCAAAAGTGAGTGGGGCTGCAGAGAGAATGGTGCCTTTTCTCACCTTCTGAGTTAATGCCCGACATCTGCCATTGGATTCATTGACCAAAGGAAGTCATTTCTACTGTATAAACTCAGGAGTATCATAGCCCAACAAGTAAATAATAAATGTTCATTGGTTTTGGAAGGAAGGAAAGGTGAGTATTACCCCACCAAATACCAGCGAAGAGCACCCTGGCTTTGGCCATCTTTCCAAGGTTCATAATTGCTGTGGGCCTGGTGAGCCCTGTTCCCAGGTATGCAAGGGAGGGCTTCTCCAGGCCAGACATTTCTGTAGGTTTTCAGGTAGCAACTCCCCCATCATATTTTGGGTGTCATTCCCCACTCTCTCTCCCCACTTCTCAGCCTGTGCCCCAGAAACAACCACAGCAGCCTCATTCTGCAGACTTAACATCTGTCAAATAACCTTCCTGAAAAGGAAAGTTATTGGAGGAATCCAGGCCAAACAACAAGTAGAATAGAGCCATCTAAAGTTATTAATAATGAGTTCAGGGAAATAGATGAATTTTTTCCTGGCATAGTCAATATTTATATCTCACAACAAGTCAAAAATAATTTTCCATTTGGAAAACAAAACACACCATGACTGTAATTGTTAAGGCATATAATCATGAACTTCACATGCTCCCTCAACAAACGTTACTGCTCTAGGGAAATCATAGAAAAGGACCCTCTTACTCCCCAGGGGATCAAAGCAAGTCCCCTTAGGAATTTCATGTGTGCCGTGGGTCTGTTTTTATTTCACAGTGACTAGTCATATACTGGAGTAGCTCTGTTGTTCATTATTTGTAACAGGTCCATGTAACAGTCAAGTTAGCATTCAAGCAATTATGGATGTGATACTATGATGTACTTTTGTTATGATTGTATATGCTTAATAACAAAGTTATTTTTCTTACATTGCTCTACTGTGTTTTGTCTTGACACCTG